GGGAATGTGTGTAGGGATGCCATGCCCCTTGGCACTTGTTAGTGTGTGCACATGTTAGGGGCAGATAGCACAGGCTCTCTAATCCCCATTCCTTCAGCACAGTCTGGCACTACAGCTTATCCACTACCCTCTACCCAGGGGCGTCCTTCCCCATCCTGCTGTGGGAGGGAAGAGTCAAGAGAATCTTCTCAGAGCTGTCCTCCCTCTGCTTGGGCTCCAGCTCTCACTCCCTCCTACGCAGCAGCCAGTTCCAGAAGCCTTTCCCTAGGCCCCTCCCCTCCCAGATGCCCCTGCCATCCCTAACACTCCCTCAGGGTTGACCCTAGTACTTGGTTCTGCAGCCCTTCCTGCAGGTTGCTCTCTCCTTGCTTAAATACCCTTTTTACATGGGAGTGGGTGGCAGGTTTAAAGGGCATCTGCAGGAAGGAAGGGGAGGCCCCATTCTCCTCTGACCTCTCCCTTCCCCCAATCTTTTCCTCATAGTGACTCTGGCTCCAGGTCTCAAAAGTGGCAGAGGACACATGCCTCCAACTCAGGCCTGGGATGTGGACCCAGCTGAAATCGCTGAGTGGGGAGAATAGACTCCACCCGTCTCCCACGCGCCCCTTTACCTATCCCCCAGAGGCACCCCTTGCACTAAGGCCAGCTCCTCCACTCTGCAGTAGCACTATGGGCACCTGTCGGGGCGCAGTGACCTTCCCCACCCCGTGCCCCGTGGCATCCCCCCGCCCCCCACCTATGCTCTCTAGGTGGTAGTCTGACTATGGGGCGGAGTGGGCCACGAAGCACCCGCTCCAGCGCAGAGCGAGAGCGCTCGGGGATTCAGCACCACGAGGCGGACAGCTCCAGGCCCTGAGGTCCCCAGAAAAGCTGGAGCGCGGAGTGTCCAGAGGAGGCGGAGGCTGGGTTGGGAGCAGGAGACCTGGCGTCTGGAGGAACGGAGGAGGGGCTGGGGGCGGGCCGGGGCCGGGGGCGGGGCGGGGCGGGCCGCGATTGAAAGCGGCGGGGCGAGCGGGCGGGCGGAGAGCGCAGAGCCAGCGAGCCAGCGAGCGAGCGAGCGGGAGCCGGAGCCTCGCGCCCCCCGCTCCACTCCGATTCTCTCCGCGCCAGAGCCAGCGCGCCAGGTAGGGTGAGCCGGTGGTGGTGGTGCCGCTGCCGCTGCCGACCTTTTTGGCCCTTACCTCACGTCCCAGGGTCCTGCGGGCCCTCAAGTTGTGGGGCGCCCGCGCTGCTGTGTCCAGACAGCGTTCCCTGAGAGCTCCGGGAAGCGGGAAGACAGCCCCGGGCGTCCCGCCTTTCTTCTCCAGAAAACGCACGCCCCACATCGCACTCCCCCGTTCCTCCTGCTCCAGCGTCCTCTGGTCCTTCTTTCTGTCTGTGCCTCCGTCTTTGTCTCAACCTCTCAGGCTTGCTCGCTCCCTGCCCAGATTTTGTGGCCCAGGCTCCTGGCTGTCTGACTCCGGGTTTCTGTCCCCTTCCTGCCTCTGAGCTTCCGTCTGGGCCTCCCCTCTGGGAGACTTGCGACTTGACCAGTTTTGGCTTCAGCCCCCATCTGGGTCCCTGTCTCCATCTGTGCTGGTCTTCCTCCCTGCTTCTCCCTCGCTTGCCTGGGTAAGCTGCTGCTTTCCTGATCCCCAGAGGAGCCCAGTGCCCCTGCCCTGGGGAGCTGAGGGGGCAAAATGAAGAGGCTCAGCCTCCGTGGCCAGCACATGGGGTCCTTGAGTTAGTTGCTGCCCTTCTTCAAACTCAGTTTCCTTTCCTGTTCTGAGGAAAGAGGTATGTCCCTCTCCCAGCCTTTCCAAGCCTGTGTGATTGTGAGAGCCTTTGTGGGGTGTGTGTTTGGGAAGGCAACTGGGGTACAAATGATTGGACGCAGTGGGGAAGAGACAGGGAGGGGGTCTCTGAGGGCCATGGCTAGGGTGGGCAGGGCCCTGAAGCTGAGGATGGGGAGATTGGAAATGGTGACTTTCTCTGCTGGGTCGGGAGTGAAGAGAAAACAGAGGCACAAAATCTCAAGCAGTGTTCTACACAGAGCTAGAGAGTCCCGCACTCTCACCCTCAGCACTGTTTGGAGACTCTAGCCCCCAACCCTGACACACACATACGTGAACATCTGCTTGCCCTGTTGACTTAGGACCTTGAGCCACTTGGGTACCCTCCCTGAGGCCAGCCATTCCACCTTGCTGTCTCATTCCCAGGGCTTAGTGTCTCTATTCCTTCCTCAGTCAGCAAACTGTGGGGATGGCTTTTTAAGAACCAAAGGTTAGAACCCTTGGGTGTTCACATGGGCTCCAGTCTCCCCACGGGTTGGAGACTGTCCCTTAGAGATGCTTCCCTTCCTCTTCCCTGGTGGGTCCTGAGACAGCAGTTCCTTCTCTCTGGAAATCCAAGGCTCAGGATGGGGACCTCTGAGTTTGTGACTGTGACATAGTCTGTTCCAAAGGTATTGACCTCGGGGTCCTGGGAGGTTTGTGCTGTTCTTGGACACCCTTTGAATTACAGAGGGGTCAGCATTGGCTGGGGTCTCCTGTCCTCTGCCTGGGACTTCACTGCTTGCATCTCTCCCCACTGCTGAGTTTGGTAGGGGAATATGGCCCATCTCTCACCAAGCTGAGGCCAGGGCTGAGAGACAGGTCCAGGGGAGTCCCAGGAGCTTCTCAACCTACTTAATGACACCATCCTGTCCCTCCCTGGCTTTTGAGTACCTAGGAAAGGGGCTCGTGGGGAGGCAGAGTCAGAAGGGGCAGCTGCTCTCAGGTTCCACTTTTCCTGGTCTGTTTTTCTGTCTTTCTATCTCTCTGCAGGAGCTGGGTCCCTTCGCATCTCTCTTCTTGTCTGTCCTTTCCTGGTCCCTGTTTCCTCCTCTCTTTGCCTTCGCTGCTTCTAATCTCATCCCCTGGAGACCCAGGTCTGCGGGACCCATCCATCCCCTTTGGGGCCATGGGATCGCTGCTTGCGCTCCTGGCACTGCTGCTGCTGTGGGGTGCTGTGGCTGAGGGCCCAGCCAAGAAGGTGCTGACCCTGGAGGGAGACTTGGTGCTGGGTGGGCTGTTCCCAGTGCACCAGAAGGGCGGCCCAGCAGAGGACTGTGGTCCTGTCAATGAGCACCGTGGCATCCAGCGCCTGGAGGCCATGCTTTTTGCACTGGACCGCATCAACCGTGACCCGCACCTGCTGCCTGGCGTGCGCCTGGGTGCACACATCCTCGACAGTTGCTCCAAGGACACACATGCGCTGGAGCAGGCACTGGACTTTGTGCGTGCCTCACTCAGCCGTGGTGCTGATGGCTCACGCCACATCTGCCCCGACGGCTCTTATGCGACCCATGGTGATGCTCCCACTGCCATCACTGGTGTTATTGGCGGTTCCTACAGTGATGTCTCCATCCAGGTACGTGGAAGCCACCCAAATGGGGGCTAGGGGCTGATCTTTGCCTTCTCTACTCCTCCCCCAGGTGGCCAACCTCTTGAGGCTATTTCAGATCCCACAGATTAGCTACGCCTCTACCAGTGCCAAGCTGAGTGACAAGTCCCGCTATGACTACTTTGCCCGCACAGTGCCTCCTGACTTCTTCCAAGCCAAGGCCATGGCTGAGATTCTCCGCTTCTTCAACTGGACCTATGTGTCCACTGTGGCGTCTGAGGGCGACTATGGCGAGACAGGCATTGAGGCCTTTGAGCTAGAGGCTCGTGCCCGCAACATCTGTGTGGCCACCTCGGAGAAAGTGGGCCGTGCCATGAGCCGCGCGGCCTTTGAGGGTGTGGTGCGAGCCCTGCTGCAGAAGCCCAGTGCCCGCGTGGCTGTCCTGTTCACCCGTTCTGAGGATGCCCGGGAGCTGCTTGCTGCCAGCCAGCGCCTCAATGCCAGCTTCACCTGGGTGGCCAGTGATGGTTGGGGGGCCCTGGAGAGTGTGGTGGCAGGCAGTGAGGGGGCTGCTGAGGGTGCTATCACCATCGAGCTGGCCTCCTACCCCATCAGTGACTTTGCCTCCTACTTCCAGAGCCTGGACCCTTGGAACAACAGCCGGAACCCCTGGTTCCGTGAATTCTGGGAGCAGAGGTTCCGCTGCAGCTTCCGGCAGCGAGACTGCGCAGCCCACTCTCTCCGGGCTGTGCCCTTTGAGCAGGAGTCCAAGATCATGTTTGTGGTCAATGCAGTGTACGCCATGGCCCATGCGCTCCACAACATGCACCGTGCCCTCTGCCCCAACACCACCCGGCTCTGTGACGCGATGCGGCCAGTTAACGGGCGCCGCCTCTACAAGGACTTTGTGCTCAACGTCAAGTTTGATGGTAATGGTGTTGGCCAGTGTCCATTGGCCTGCTTTCTATTCCTAATCTTGATTTTCCACTCAAGGTGACCTGAAAGTCTCCTGAAATCAAAAGTTATTTTAATAAGAGTGCCAGCTTTAAGAGAAATGACTGCTGCAGATCATCACTATGCTTCAGGAAGAATCACCGTGGGAACAGTGGGAGACAAAGCTTGGAAGCCCTGGCCCAGGGTTAAGATGAAGAGTACTTCCAATAGAACTGACATTCAGAGTTAGCTACAATCAGTGTAGGGGTTAGGGTTGGAATCTGGGGTCCGATTTGGTTGATGTTAGAGCAAGGCTAAATTCAGCATGTTTGGCTTGGGTGGAATTTATGGTAGGGCTAGAGTTGGATTTTGAGAACTTTTAGGCTGAGTAGAAAGAGTAGGTGCTTGAGGGGACCTGGGTTTGAATCTAGGCTGCACTATTCACTCATGGGGCCTTAAGCATGTCTTCTGCTTTCTTGAACCCTGATTTCTCACTGGGGCCAGGGATGGCTGTAAATCCTGGCTAGAGCCTGGCTGGGAGATGTGAGGTTTACAGGGGATGAAGTGGGGGTGGAGAGAGGAAGTGATTTTCCAGCCACTGACCACATTCTGGTGAATGGCAGTGGTTGCAGGTGACCAGTGAGGTTGGGATTCAGTTTGCACCAGGATGACTGTTAGGACTAGGGGTGCTGGAGCTGGGGTTGTTGTTAGGATTAGTGGGGACAGGATTGGAGCTGAGACTGGGTTTAGCCTTAGCATTGAGTTTGGGGAGAGGGCTGTAGTGTATGTTTCGATGAAGTTGGGATTTGGAGCCTGGGTTGGAAAGTGTTGGATAGTACTAAAGTTGAATTTGGGGAGTCATGGTTGGGGATTGATGTGGGCATTAGGTTTTTGGAGATGTCTGGGCTTTAAGGCTGGGATTACATTTGGCATTTAGGGTTGGGGTTTGATGTTGGAGTTTAGGAGTAAGACTTTGTTGTCATCTCTCATTTAGAAAAATGATTGGGGTCAAGGCAGGATTTAGTATTGGGTTAAGGATTGGAAGGGCTAATGGTGGTCTTAGCTCTGGCATTTGGGTTCCATGTTAGGGTGAATGTTGAGGTCACATCAGGGTAACACACTAGTCCAACCTTCTCTTCCTTCCCTCCCCCATCCTAGCCCCCTTTCGCCCAGCTGACACCCACAATGAGGTCCGCTTTGACCGCTTTGGTGATGGTATTGGCCGCTACAACATCTTCACCTATCTGCGTGCAGGCAGTGGGCGCTATCGCTACCAGAAGGTGGGCTACTGGGCAGAAGGCTTGACTCTGGACACCAGCCTCATCCCATGGGCCTCACCCTCAGCCGGCCCCCTGCCCGCCTCTCGCTGCAGTGAGCCCTGCCTCCAGAATGAGGTG